GATTGTGCCGTTATAAGCTATTATAAGTGTTCCAAGTACGTTTAAGGTCCACTAGTCTAAGCTATGATGTTTGGTAGGTTAGGTGTTTTTTTGTTTTCTGTTTTGAGACGGAGTGTCACTCTTGTTGCCCAGGCTGGAGTGCAATGGCGTGATCTCAGCTCACCGCAACCTCCACCTCCCGGGTTCAAGCGATTCTCCTGCCTCAACCTCCTGAGTAGCTGGGATTACAGGCATGCACCACCACGCCCAGCTAATTTTTGTATTTGTAGTAGAGACAGGATTTCTCCATGTTGGCCAGGCTGGTCTAAAACTCTCCGCCTCAGGTGACTCACCCGCCTCGGCCTCCCAAAGTGCTGGGATTACAGGTGTGAGCCATCATGCCCGGCCTAAGTGTATTTTCAAAGTGCATTTTTGACTTACAATATTTTCCATTTATGATGGGTTTATCGAGAAGTAACCCCACTGTAAATCGAGGCGCATCTCCAATCTAGAAGGCAGCTACTCCTTAATAACCCCTTTCCCATAAAACATGAATCTAAATCTACAAACCTTGTTATATAATAAAGCAAGATGTACTCTGTTATGATCAGTGTGCACGTTAGAGCAAGCACTACTTTTCCGATCTTAATTATTCCAGAGATGCTTGACCAATTTACTGGGTACGTGGGCAGTTTTCTGATTGCTGTTTCCACACTCTGCTTTCCCACAGAGAGATTTCCGCAGTTAGGGGCTGCTATTTCAACGCAGGGAGATAAAAAGAAAAAAACACTTGCTCTTCTACCCCGCTAAAAACACTCATCCTAGGGAGCACGCCAGCATTTGCAGCGTTCGGGGCAGGGCCACTCGGCCTGCGGCCGTTGCACTGGCTGGAAGCTGGCAGGCGATCACGGTTGATTGGCTCGGGTGCGGTCCAAGGGCAGCAACGCCTTCGGCGGGCCGCCTAGGGTGATTGGCTGCTGCAGCCCACCCCCTAGCCGGTTTGGTGGGCGGCGAAGCCTGGATTGGTGGAGCTAAGAGCTGGCTCAGTTTCAGCGCTGGCTCTTCGTGCATGGCAGAGATGGCGACTGCGACTCGGCTGCTGGGGTGGCGTGTGGCGAGCTGGAGGCTGCGGCCGCCGCTTGCCGGCTTCGTTTCCCAGCGGGCCCACTCGCTTTTGCCCGTGGACGATGCAATCAATGGGCTAAGCGAGGAGCAGAGGCAGGTGAGGAGACTGACCCCCTTCCTGGCCCCAAGGCCTCCTTCCTGCCTGGTCCCCAAGGCCTCCTTCCTGCCTGGTCCCCATCGGCCCAGCGCCCACCCAGCCTTGGCTTTTGCCCGTGGGCCGTTGGGAGCGCCAGCGCGGGGGCGGGACGCGGGGCCTCCGACCTCGGGTCCAGTCCTCTGACCTCGGCCTCACGTCTGTGGAGTGAAGATTTGAGACCGTGGGACAGTACTGCTGGAAGTAGAGAGGAGGAGTCGAGGCTGGGAGAGCTCCTGAGAGACTGATGGTGTTTTGGTGGAGGATTGGCCAGGCTACCTACCGCTTGTGGCACAAGGGCCCTCAATCTGTATGTAGTTCACTTACACCTGAACAGGCTGAGGTATGCTTCTCACACCTGGGTGGTCATCGTAAGCAGTGGCATCTGTTTACCTCTCTCCTATTAGCTTCGTCAGACCATGGCTAAGTTCCTTCAGGAGCACCTGGCCCCCAAGGCCCAGGAGATCGATCGCAGCAATGAGTTCAAGAACCTGCGAGTGAGTTGGGAGGTCCGGGCAGTCGGGGGCAGTCAGGGAGTGGGGCTGAGCTGCACTGCTGCCTGGAAGAGCTCACACAGTTTTCTGGTAAATGAAGCCTCTCTAAGAATGCAGCCCCTACTTATTCCACTCTGCTCCATTCTGTTGGCAGGAATTTTGGAAGCAGCTGGGGAACCTGGGCGTATTGGGCATCACAGCCCCTGGTGAGTATAGTGTCTTTCCCTAAAAAGAACTTTTTTCCACTCCCTTGTACCACACCACTCACAGTTCAGTATGGCGGCTCCGGCCTGGGCTACCTGGAGCATGTGCTGGTGATGGAGGAGATATCCCGAGCTTCCGGAGCAGTGGGGCTCAGTTACGGTGCCCACTCCAACCTCTGCATCAACCAGCTTGTACGCAATGGGAATGAGGCCCAGAAAGAGAAGTATCTCCCGAAGGTGAGGAAATGGAAATGTAATACACGCTAATCGTAACAAGGCCTGTTGGGGGTTTTCCTTGCAGCTGATCAGTGGTGAGTACATCGGAGCCCTGGCCATGAGTGAGCCCAATGCAGGCTCTGATGTTGTCTCTATGAAGCTCAAAGCGGAAAAGAAAGGTGAGGCCACTCTCAACTTGGGAGCCAAAATGGCTTGAGCAAATAGCCAACATCCTGCCCTTAGGAAATCACTACATCCTGAATGGCAACAAGTTCTGGATCACTAATGGCCCTGATGCTGACGTCCTGATTGTCTATGCCAAGACAGATCTGGCTGCTGTGCCAGCTTCTCGGGGCATCACAGCCTTCATTGTGGAGAAGGTGAGTATAGGTGGGTGCAGGGCCAGGAGGCTGTAACCAGGACCACCTTTTGTTTCCTGTAAAGGGTATGCCTGGCTTTAGCACCTCTAAGAAGCTGGACAAGCTGGGGATGAGGGGCTCTAACACCTGTGAGCTAATCTTTGAAGACTGCAAGATTCCTGGTAAGTAGCACCGGGAATCGGGGAGCCCCTCTTCTCTCCCTCTGACCAGCACTTATCCTGGCAGCTGCCAACATCCTGGGCCATGAGAATAAGGGTGTCTACGTGCTGATGAGTGGGCTGGACCTGGAGCGGCTGGTGCTGGCCGGGGGGCCTCTTGGGTAAGTGTGAGAGGCTTGAGGGAAGCTGGGCTGGTGCCCACGGGGCCTTTCTCCTTTCTGACAGGCTCATGCAAGCGGTCCTGGACCACACCATTCCCTACCTGCACGTGAGGGAAGCCTTTGGCCAGAAGATCGGCCACTTCCAGGTGAGCCGAGTGCTTTTGCTGACATGTACTCTCATGTTGACCTGTGACATCCCTTTGTGCCCAGTTGATGCAGGGGAAGATGGCTGACATGTACACCCGCCTCATGGCGTGTCGGCAGTATGTCTACAATGTCGCCAAGGCCTGCGATGAGGGCCATTGCACTGCTAAGGTGAGGGCCAGCCTCAGTCGGGGAGAGGCGGGAGGGCCCTGCTGACCCCAGCTTCCTCCCGTAGGACTGTGCAGGTGTGATTCTTTACTCAGCTGAGTGTGCCACACAGGTAGCCCTGGACGGCATTCAGTGTTTTGGTGAGTGATCCCCACTTCCCAGTCCCGGGGCTTCCTTTCTTCTCTGCCCAAACCCTGGTTGCAGGTGGCAATGGCTACATCAATGACTTTCCCATGGGCCGCTTTCTTCGAGATGCCAAGCTGTATGAGATAGGGGCTGGGACCAGCGAGGTGAGGCGGCTGGTCATCGGCAGAGCCTTCAATGCAGACTTTCACTAGTCCTGAGACCCTTCGCCCCCTTTTCCTGCACCTAGTGGCCTTTCTTGGGAAGTAGAGATGTGGCGGCTTTCCCACCCTGCCCACAGCAGGCCCTCCTGCCCAGCTGCTCTTGTCAGCCCTCTGGCCTCTGGATGAGGTTGAGTTCTCCACAACAGCTCCCAAGCATCATGGGCCTCGCAGCCGGGCCTGTGCCACGGCTAGTGTTGTGTGATTTAAAATGGACTCAGCAGGAAGCATATTGTCTGGGGATTGTTGGGACAGGTTTTGGTGACTCTGTGCCCTTGCTCTCTAACTTCTGAGCCCACCTCCCAGGGTAGGCACCTGGGGGCATGCAGGTGCCCACCTCCCAGGGTAGGCACCTGGGGGCATGCAGGTACCCACCTCTTTCTCTTGGGTGAGGCTCTGGCAAGGAGATCTCTCTGCTCAAGCACAGCAGAATCATGGCCCCTCTCCATGAATTGGAACTTGGTACAGGTTAAGTATCCCTAATCCTGAAATCTGAAACACTTGTGGTTCCAAGCATTTTGGATAAGGCAAATTCAACTTTCAGTCTCTTTTCTGGGGGAAAAAAATAATAAACCTAGCCTAGCCAGGCGTGGTGGCTCATGCTTGTAATCCCAGCACTTCAGGAGGCTGAGATGGGTGGATCACCTGAGGTCAGGAGTTCAAGACCAGCCTGGCCAACATGTGGAAACCTCGCCTCAACTAAAAATAGAAAAAAATTAGTTGGGCATGGTGGTGGGCACCTGTAATCCCAGCTACTTCAGGAGGCTGAGGCAGGAGAATTACTTGAACCCAGGAGGCGGACGTTGCAGTGAGCCGAGCTTGTGCCATTGCACTCCAGCCTGGGCGACAAGAGCAAAACTCTTCAAAAAACAAAACAAAACAAAAAAACCCTGGCCCTTGTTTCTTCCAGTTTCTAGAGGTATCAGCTCCTAGCAGCTTATGAACACATATGCTTGCTTGGCCAGGCAAGGTGGTGTGTGCCTGTAATCCCAGCACTTTGGGAGGCCAAGGCAGGTGGATCACTTGCAGTCAGGAGTTCAAGACCAGCCTGTCCAACGTGGTGAAACCCCATCTCTACTAAAAATACAAAAATTAGCCAGGGGTGGTGGTGCACGTCTGTAATCCCAGCTACTCAGGAGGCTGAGGCAGGAGAATCACTTGAACCCGGGAGGTGGAGGTTGCAATGAGCCAATATGACACCGCTGCAGTCCAGCCTGGGCCATAGAGTGAGACTCTGTCTCAAAAAAGGAAAGAAAAATAGGCTGGGCACAGTGACTCATGCCTGTAATCCCAACACTTTGGGAGGCCGAGGCAGGTGGATCACGAGGTCAGGAGTTCAAGACCAGCCTGGCCAAGATGGTAAAACCTCGTCTCTACTAAAAATACAAAAATTAGCCAGGTGTGGTGGCAGGCTCCTGTAATCCCAGCTACTCAGGAGGCTGAGGCAGAGAATTGCTTGAACCCGGGAGGCAGAGTTTGCAGTGAGCCAAGATCACACCACTGCACTCCAGCTTGGACGACAGAGCGAGACTCTGTCTCAAAAAATAATAGGCCAGGCATGGTGGCTCAACGTCTGTAATCCCAGCACTTTGGGAGGCCGAGGCGGGCAGATCACAAGGTCAGGAGTTCGAGACCAGCCTGACGACCAACATGGTGAAACCTCGTCTCTACTAAAAATACAAAAATTAGCCAGGCCTGGTGGCACGCGCCTGTAATCCCAGTTACACAGAAGACTGAGGCAGGAGAATCGCTTGAACGCAGGAGGCAGAGGTTGCAGGAGCTGAGATCGCGCCATTGCACTCCAGCCTGGGCAACAGAGTGAGACTCTGTCTCAAAAAATAATAATAAAATAAATGAACACACATGCTGCTGAGTCCGCAGGGGGGGCAGAGCAGAGGACAGCGTGCTTTTGTGTACTGTTGGAAGACTGGCTCCTCCTGTACAGCACCTCTGAGCCCTTGTGCACCGCCCTGCCACGGGCACCATCCAGTCCTGGCCGTGTGACCACCCACAGCTGACTGGGCAGCAGGCACAGGCCCTACCCGAGCAGGCCGGAGTTGGCTCGCATGACTCCAGCTGAGGCTGCCTGTGTACATTTCTCCAGATACCCTATGGCTAATTTTGTTATAACTGCACAGTGGCTGCTGCCATTTTGTATTAAATATATTGTGAAACAAACCTATCTGGGGAGAAGCAATCTACTTGCCGCTGCTTCCTGTCTGGATCCAGCTTGTGTCCTTGGAGAGTGGCTGGCCCAGGTCCTATTCCTGTCCTCCAGCCCGTTCTTTCATGAGGGACAGGAAGGTAAAATCAGCCCTTAGGAGAGAGGTCTCAGCCTCCCTTTCCCAGATCTCCCAGTGAGTTTTAAAGGAAGCAGGGAGCCCAGAGTGCTAAGTTCTTACAGCCAGAAGGAAGCTTATAGATTTCTGAAAACCGCCCCTTTGTTTTTAAAAAGATCAACACAATTTGACTTTCTCAAGGTCAAAACGAACTAGAATCCAGATCTGCTCATGGCAAAAATGGGGGTGTTCTGAGAATTCCAGCTTTGGGCCGCACTGTACAGCAGTCTGGATAGAGTGTGATCTGAGAAGGGAATGGGTCTGGGTTGTTCCACCCCTTCCGAGTTCCAAAAAGAGGGAACTGGTTTTCTTGGTTCTCAGCCCAGCAGCACCTATCCTGGCTCTTGGTCCTGGCCTGCAGCCAAGTGCTGTTCCTAGCCTGAGGCTTGAGACAGGTGGGGTTGGCTCCTCACCAACCCCAGTTCCGTCCCATCCTGAGGGCAAGATCCTGGGCTCATAGGCAGTCCCTTTCACTTCCTTGTCTTGCTCCCTGCTATGTTGGAGATGAATGTGACTAAAAGGGCCATCTTGCTGGCTTAATGTGTGGCTGGAGAGACCAGCCTGGAGACAATGTGGCAAAATGGGGCGCTTCATCCAGTCTGTCTAAGCCCTGTCGACTTGGGGAGGTGATTTCTTTCCTGGTTCTATATGTGAAGCAAAATAAATGTTTTAAAATTAAAAGCAAAAAAAACAAAATGAACCATGCAGCCTGAGTGGTAAATGGAAGAACAA